AACAAAGATGGGTGAGGACATTAGCCCCGGGCTAATTAAAGCGCTCAGGCCCGCTCCAGACCTGAGAATATCAGCTGAATCTGAATCAACTGTTCTCCATTTCTGTCGGTTGGTGGTATCGCGGGGCCACGGCGACCTCCAGCGGCCACCCTCCGTCTTGTGGTCTGTTCTGGGTCCCCGGGAAGGAAAGGGAGGGGCGATAAGCCGGGTCCTTGGGAGCGTCCTGGTCTCCCTTCGCTTTACAGACTAGGAGGCCGCAGCTAGCTGGCAGTCTCAGATCCAGGTTTCCCATCTCTGGGATGAGAGGAGAGTTCTTCACTCAGGACTGCCAGCGCAATGCAGGTCGTGAAGAACTGCAGGGTCGTTTATCGATACAAAGTGAGTGTTGGAGGAACCCATCAAGACACAGGAAGGGGGAAATCCTAGCGCCGCCAGTCGGAGATGACCAAGACTGAACCTCAGGCCCAGCCCTCCCTTCTCTCTTAGCCTGCAGGTTTTTCTCCTATTCTGGCGTTGGGACCGGATGACAGCTGCGAAACCAAAACGGGAATGGATAAACTGAGGTGCCACTGGGGACCTGTTTCAGAAGTACCTCCTGGGCGGGGCCATCACCGGAAGTGGCTTTAGGCATGTAACCTACAATGCCCGCCTCTAATTGCGCTACCAGTAGGCGACGAGCCGCCTCCACTTCCGGTCCCCAGAGCAGTGGCCAGCAGCCCCCTCTTTACTGCTCTCCTATTGGCTGCCGCAAGGACGCGCTGTGATTTCCCATTGGTCGCGTCTCCCCTCCGGCGCCGCGCCTCCTTCCTCCAGGTATAGTCTCGTCTTTAGGCATCCGATTGGCTAAAGGCTGGGAGGGCGTTTGCCCGACTCGACCAATGAGTGGGGTCGAGAGTGAGGGCGGTGGCTGCGTGATGGGGGCAGGGCGGGACTTGGCGTGGCCATTGGCCAGGGCGGGTACAGGCTAGAGATATGATTGGTTCAGGAGAGGGGCACTGTGGTGGGGTCGGGACTGCGCGGCCTCAGCAGCTGCGGGAGACGGAAGTGGCAAGAGCGCGGCCTCAGAGGGTCGGGCGGACGCCGCCTGGGTGAGTCACCGTGCCCCCTGCACTGCAAGCCTGGGAACCGCAACGACCGCGTCTTGCCCGGCTCCGCCCTGGCCCCCACCGGCTTTCCTGAGTCCCGCCTTCTGTCATTTGGGGCTCCGCCTCCCAGTCTTTAGGCTCCGCCCCTAGAACCTGGGCACCTGGGCTCCCCTGCCAACCTGGCCCGCCCCCTGGGACCAGATCCCCTAGGTCTGAAAACCCTGGGCCTCCCAGGCCTGATCCTTGTCCCTCCTTCCCTCCCTTCCTTCCCTGGGGCTGCTGCCAGTGGGCGGTGAGGCAGCACCTCTGGCTTGCCTCTTGCCGGTTCCCCCATGAGGGAGAATGGCCTAGGGAAGAGGATACTGTGAACAGGGAGGTGGGCAGTACCACAGATGGAGGCTTTTATCCCCGCAGCCTCCCGCAGGGCTCTGCTGCACTGCCTGAGGAAAGCAGGCATGAAGGAAAGTGTCAGTGAAACCTAGGCCTGGCTCCCTAAGTGAGCCTAGGAGGCCCTATCCTGAAATCCCTGTTACTTGGGCTCATTGGACAGATGCTGACTCCAAGGCCTGGATTGGCCTGATTCTGTCCCTGTTGTGTGGCCTCCTCTCCATAACCTCCACCCCACTTGGTGTCAAATACACTCAGGAGGACCTGTGCAGCCCTGCTGCCCTCTGATCACAGGTTGTGGTCCCCTCCCTCTTGTCCCACTCTGGACTCTGCCCCCAGTAAACAGGTCAGGTGGGTACTACTCCCAGACTCAGAGACTGGCAAAACATTCCTGTGGATTCATGCTCCTTCAACTACTGCCACTTCACCCCAAGAGTCAGGGCCTAAAATGAGCCCCAGTTGGGCAGCCTGTGTCTCTTCATAGTTGGCAGTTCTGCTCCCTGAGAAAGAAGTGTTCTCCCTCTGCGTCTGGAAATCAGGACTCCTGAATTCTGCTGAATAATCTTGGATGACACTCATTCCTGTTTCAGAACTTCGTGGCTGACTTCATGCCCTGCAGGATCACTTGTTGCTTTCTCCTCATGTAGCTCCCATTGCCTCTCTCTGGCATGGTGACTTGTGGAGAGACTGGAGTCTCTGTGAGGGAGAAGAATAAGAGTTGTAGAGAAGGTCAGGGGTAGATGTGTGTCATTTGTTGATTCCTTTACTTTTATGTTCCTCTGTCTCCTTACAGTGAGAAGCAGGCAGCCAGTACCCTTGCCACGGTAGAATGGTGAGTACCCTGTCTTTCCTCAGGCCATTGTGCGTTGGAATAAAAAGCTCATTTCCCTTTCCAGGAGCGTGGAATGACTAACCTGGCACCATTCTAAGGGGAAAGAAAGGTTTAACGAAGTCACGGGATTGAAGGACCCTGATGGGCAGGGGCATGGTGGGTAGTGGTTTTGGAGGGAAAGGAGGAAGCTTGGTGACTTAGGACTGTGGCCTTCCTACAGGGTGAGGAGGGGCCCCCCAGCCTGGAGTACATCCAAGCCAAGGATCTGTTCCCCCCCAAGGAACTAGTGAAGGAGGAAGAGAATCTTCAGGTAAGGAGGAGTTGGGGGCCAGGATAGATGGGTCTGGACTGAAGGTTTCTCTGCCCCTTGACAGGTCCCCTTCACAGTGCTGCAGGGTGAGGGAGTAGAGTTCCTGGGCCGGGCAGCCGATGCCCTCATTGCCATCTCTAACTACCGGCTGCATATCAAATTCAAGGACTCTGTCATCAACGTGAGTTTCTGTATTGTTCTCCTACCCCTAAGAGTCTGAGCTTCAGTTTGCCCTTCCTCTACAGGTCCCCCTCCGGATGATTGACAGTGTGGAGAGCCGTGATATGTTCCAGTTGCACATTTCCTGCAAGGACTCCAAAGTGGTGAGGTGAGAACAACGGAGCCTCACTCAGGTCCCCTCTCACCTAGGCCTGTGGCTTCTTGCCTGGCAGGTGCCACTTCTCCACTTTTAAGCAGTGCCAAGAGTGGCTCTCACGGCTAAGCCGAGCCACAGCAAGACCTGCCAAGCCTGAAGACCTCTTTGCCTTTGCCTACCATGCCTGGTGCCTGGGGCTGACCGAGGAGGACCAGCACACTCACCTATGTCAGCCAGGTGAGGCCAGTCTATTTTCTTTGGGAGGCTGCGGAAGCTAACCATCGTGGGGGCTCTGTTGCAGGTGAGCACATACGTTGTCGACAGGAGGCGGAGCTTGCAAGGATGGGCTTTGACCTGCAGAACGTCTGGAGAGTCTCACACATCAACAGCAACTACAAGTGAGAGGGTTGGGGACCAAAACACCTTCCACAGTGCAGTGACCCCCACCTGGTCTCTTCTCAGATTGTGCCCCAGTTACCCCCAGAAGCTGCTGGTTCCTGTGTGGATCACTGACAAAGAGCTGGAGAACGTGGCTTCCTTCCGCTCCTGGAAGCGGATTCCCGTGGTTGTGTATAGGTGAGGCAGTGGGGCTGGGAAGTAGGGAGGCCCAAGGGCATTACGGTTTCTTCTGTTTTGTCAGACACTTGCGCAATGGGGCTGCCATCGCCCGCTGCAGCCAGCCAGAGATCAGCTGGTGGGGCTGGCGCAATGCTGATGATGAGTACCTGGTCACGTCCATTGCTAAAGCCTGTGCCCTGGACCCGGGGACAAGGGCCACTGGGGGCTCCCTCAGCACCGGGAATAATGATACCAGCGAGGCGTGTGATGCTGACTTTGGTAAGGTGTGGATGATGCTAACCCCCCAGGGAGACTCAGGGACTCCTTCCTGCTGTGTGTTTAGATTCTTCTCTGACTGCGTGCTCTGGAGTGGAGAGCACAGCAGCTCCTCAAAAGCTGCTGATCCTGGATGCGCGATCCTACACGGCAGCAGTGGCCAACCGGGCCAAGGGTGGAGGCTGTGAATGTGAAGGTATTGCTGTTATCCCAGTGTCTGCAGCCAGCTTTTATGTCCCACTCTCCTGTCATGTCTACAGAGTACTATCCCAACTGTGAGGTCGTGTTCATGGGAATGGCCAACATCCATGCCATCCGGAACAGCTTTCAGTACCTCCGGGCTGTGTGTAGCCAGATGCCGGATCCTAGCAAGTAGGTGTTCCCTACTTGGATTCCTTCCAGTCTTGTGACCGACTTGATGTCTGCTTTTGTGTAGCTGGTTGTCGGCACTGGAGAGTACCAAATGGCTGCAGCACTTGTCGGTGATGCTAAAAGCAGCTGTGCTGGTGGCTAATACAGTAGACCGGGAAGGCCGGCCTGTGCTGGTACACTGCTCAGATGGCTGGGACCGCACACCGCAGATCGTAGCCCTGGCCAAAATATTACTGGACCCATATTACAGGACGTTGGAGGTATTGAGAGGAATTCGGTGGGAAAACCAGAAGCCCTATGTTTGAACAGTTTCTTTTTTTGCAGGGCTTCCAAGTGTTAGTGGAGTCTGACTGGCTGGATTTTGGGCACAAGTTTGGAGATCGCTGTGGCCACCAAGAGAATGTGGAGGACCAAAACGAACAATGCCCTGTGTTCCTCCAGTGGCTTGATTCTGTTCATCAGTTGCTTAAGCAGTTCCCCTGCCTGTTTGAATTTAATGAAGCATTCCTGGTAAGTCCTAAGGCCTGTGACAACAGGGATGGGCCCCCAGGTGCAAGCTCTCTCTGCTTTCTAGGTAAAACTGGTGCAACACACATACTCCTGCCTCTACGGCACCTTCCTGGCCAACAACCCCTGTGAGCGAGAGAAGCGCAACATCTACAAGCGGACCTGCTCTGTGTGGGCGCTCCTTCGAGCTGGCAATAAAAACTTTCATAACTTCCTCTACACACCCAGCTCAGACATGGTGAGTCTGAGCCCTTTTCCTGTAGGTGCTATGACAAAGCACTAGTATTGGGCTGCTTCCCTAGGTCCTGCATCCTGTTTGTCATGTCCGGGCCCTGCACCTCTGGACAGCTGTTTATCTGCCAGCATCATCTCCATGCACACTTGGGGAAGAAAACATGGATCTTTACCTTTCCCCAGTGGCCCAGAGCCAGGAGTTCTCTGGCCGCTCTCTGGACAGGTAAGAAAAGCCCTTCTTCCTTTCTCCTCTCTCTGACCTGGAGGTGTTATATTTGTCTTTCCAGATTACCTAAAACCAGATCCATGGATGATCTTCTTTCTGCCTGTGACACAAGCAGCCCCCTGACTCGTACATCCAGTGACCCTAACCTGAATAACCACTGTCAGGAGGTCAGGGTAGGCCTGGAGCCCTGGCACAGCAATCCTGAGGGATCAGAGACAAGCTTTGTGGACTCTGGGGTAGGAGGGCCTCAGCAAACTGTAGGAGAAGTGGGTCTTCCTCCTCCTCTGCCCAGCAGCCAGAAAGACTACTTGAGCAATAAACCTTTCAAGAGTCACAAAAGCTGTTCTCCAAGTTACAAACTGCTTAATACCGCAGTGCCTCGGGAAATGAAGAGCAACACCTCTGATCCTGAGATCAAAGTCCTAGAAGAGACTAAGGGACCAGCTCCAGACCCTTCTGCCCAGGATGAGCTGGGTAGGACTTTAGATGGCATAGGGGAGCCACCTGAACATTGTCCTGAAACAGAAGCTGTCAGTGCACTCTCCAAGGTCATTTCTAACAAGTGTGATGGAGTTTGTAATTTTCCTGAGTCTTCCCAGAACTCTCCTACAGGTACGCCCCAACAGGCCCAGCCAGACTCCATGCTAGGTGTGCCCTCCAAGTGTGTTCTTGATCACAGCCTCAGCACCGTTTGCAACCCACCGAGTGCTGCCTGCCAAACTCCTCTAGACCCAAGCACTGACTTCCTCAACCAAGATCCCTCAGGGTCTGTGGCAAGTATCTCCCACCAGGAACAACTGAGTTCTGTGCCGGATCTGACCCATGGGGAGGAAGACATTGGTAAAAGAGGAAATAATAGGAATGGGCAGTTATTGGAAAATCCTCGCTTTGGGAAAATGCCATTGGAATTGGTCCGGAAGCCAATTTCTCAGAGCCAGATCAGTGAGTTCTCTTTTCTAGGGTCCAACTGGGACAGCTTCCAAGGGATGGTGACTTCATTCCCAAGTGGGGAGGCCACCCCTCGGCGGCTGCTTTCCTATGGCTGTTGTAGCAAGAGGCCAAACAGTAAGCAGATGCGGGCCACAGGGCCCTGCTTTGGGGGCCAGTGGGCTCAGAGAGAAGGTGTGAAGTCACCTGTCTGTTCTAGTCATTCCAATGGACATTGTACTGGCCCAGGAGGAAAGAACCAGATGTGGTTGTCCAGTCATCCAAAGCAAGTCTCTAGCACAAAGCCCGTTCCACTGAACTGCCCTTCTCCAGTGCCTCCTCTGTATTTGGATGATGATGGACTCCCCTTTCCCACGGATGTGATCCAGCATAGGTTACGGCAAATCGAAGCAGGGTACAAACAAGAGGTGGAGCAGCTACGTCGACAGGTGCGTGAGCTTCAGATGAGGCTGGACATCCGTCACTGCTGTGCCCCTCCAGCAGAGCCCCCCATGGACTATGAGGATGATTTTGTAAGTAGTCACCAACTGCCATACACCCATTAAAGATAATTTGTTGTCTTTGCCTTTTCATCAGACATGTTTGAAGGAGTCAGATGGCAGTGATACTGAGGATTTTGGCTCTGATCACAGTGAAGACTGCCTTTCAGAAGCAAGCTGGGAACCTGTTGATAAGAAAGAGACTGAGGTATGTTTAGGCACATATGTGGTGGGTACTTAGACCAGGAATTTTTCTTTGTGCCTTCTATTAGGTGACTCGCTGGGTTCCAGACCATATGGCATCACACTGCTATAACTGTGACTGTGAATTCTGGTTGGCCAAACGAAGACACCATTGCAGGTAAGATGTTTTGTATGATTTAGTATGACAAATGATGAACTCTTCCCTCTTTCTGCTTTGACAGAAATTGTGGGAATGTATTTTGTGCTGGATGCTGCCACCTGAAGCTGCCCATTCCTGATCAGCAACTCTATGACCCAGTTCTCGTCTGTAACTCATGTTACGAACACATTCAAGTCTCTCGTGCCAGGGAACTCATGAGCCAACAGCTGAAGAAACCCATTGCTACAGCTTCCAGTTGAATGCCGGGGAGAAACCTGTCCAATTTTAGCAGGTTTGAAGGGAGGATCTTCTTCAGTTGTAGTTTGGAAGGTTCCTTGGTGTGGCTCATGAAATCACAGAGCTCAGAGATACCATCTTGAGAAATCCTCCTTGGTATCATGAAACTGGAGCAGAGGAATTGCAATTTAGCAGGAGGTCCTCTACTGGTGATACCCTCACCTTGGGGTAATGGTCCTAACCCAGACCCAGGGTCTGGAAGCTTAATGTTGAGTTGGTGACTCCAGCCTCTTTCTCCTGGAGGTCACAAGATGATGATTGCGTAGATGTTGCCTGGTGCAAAGTGCCCCAAACAGCAATAGAAAGGCATATGTATAACCAAACTCCAAGTGATAACCAGACCCATCTCTCCTCCACCTTGACAAAAGCAGATTATAGTATACAAGGTAGGAATTCCTGTCCTATTTGAGATGAACTATATCCTGTACCTCTGTGCTCTGTGTCTGCATGAAGGCTCAGCCTTTAGAGGCACTCCTTCTAGTTGCATTAGTACTGTCTTTCTGTGGAGTTTGGTTTGAAGACTGGCTCAGCAAGTGGAGGTTTCAATGTATTTTTCAGTTGGCTCATCAGCCAGCATTGGTGAATATTCAGTTTAGGGGAACAGTTCTAGGGAGTGAGACATTTTTGGGAGCAGAGGAAAACTCTGCTGATGTTCGGTCCTGGCAAACATTGAGTTATTTTGAGCTGTGAAGGCAGTCGTCTCTGTTACACAGTGGCAGCTCTTGAGTTATGCACTGTGAAGAATGAGAAGGGAAAAGCAAAAATTATCCTTGTGAAATATCTGCTGATTGTGCCCTACTCTTTGCACCTGACTTTTCCTAGTTGTCCTGGTGCTAACACAGGAGCTACACCTTGATCCTCTCCTGGCATGAAAATAAAACAAAGGTTTTCGTTGTTGTTGTTCCATTGCCCATTTCCCCCATGTTGTCTTTCCCTTGGCTGATGCCTCCTCTGGGTCACATTGCTTCTTATCCTGAACACTTGACACCTTGAGGGTAGAATTTAGCGTTTGGTTTTTACCTCCTAGCATATGCTGTTTGGTATGTGAGGGTTTCAGTACAAATGCTGCTGTCTATTTCTGTGCACTTAACAATGGAACCCAAACAGAAGAGAATAAAGCCTTGATACCAAAATTGGGAAAGAACATGTGTCCATTTGGACCAAACGTTGTTGGTTTTTAAAAAATTTTATTTTGTTTTTTTGTTTTTGTTTTTGTTTTTTTTCATCTTAATATGTACCAGTGGCACTTAACCAAAAGATACAGTGATATAGCCATGTACTGTGGGTGGGACAGATACAGTCTCCTTGGCCTATAATGAAACCACTAGGACTTTATACAGTTTTCCTTAATTTGTTGACATATAAATGGTAAATTATATTTAGGCTTATCCTGTTTTGAAATGATGGTAGTCATCTTTCTTACTGCTACTTTCATGTTGCTTTCTAGAAAACAGCATTTCATTCCAAAATAACTAGGATCTGCATTTAGAACAAGAATCATTATTTGTCCTGACCTTTTCAGTCCTACAGAGACGCATCTGTGGTTCTTTTGTACTTGCCATAGATGTAACCTAAAAAGTTTTGGCATATTTAGGTCAGCCTAGCGGAACTTTTTTTTTCATTTAAATGGAGCTGAATAATGGAGATTTTGTGTCTGCAAAATTCCTGAGATCATTGAAAAAGTAACAAGCTGTTCCTTGTTTCTGATACATAAAATTATTTTAAGCATTTTATCAATCATTAAAATTTACTGCCAGTTGTGAGTGGCTTTTTAATTAACTTGTCTTTCATTGCACTTCACTCTGCCTGTTTTCAAGGGGAGTAAGATTGGTAACATTTGGGGAGACTGTATCTGTCTACTTAGCGTGGCTGTTTTGAGGGACTGTCCCATCAGTGAACAAACTGCATGGCCTTGGAGAGAGACTCTGGGCTCTTGGCTCAGATGTGTTCATCAAATACTCCTTTCAGAGCTGTTGTGGGTGTAAGTGACATGATGTGGCCAAAAATCCAAACTGTGCAGTTGCGTTGTGACAAACATGCAATGTGCTGTAAAAATTCAATACAGTTTAAATAAAATCTCTATATTAGTGCTGCTTTGTTGGGTCGTTTTATTTTCATTTC